CCGTGTATTTTGTGATTCCACTTACATGAAATGTCCAGAAAAGGCAAATTCATAGAGACAAAATGTAGTGTTTGCCAGGGGCTGGAGAGAGGTGGGGCCGGGGGTCTGGGGAGTGATTGCTGATGGGTAGTTTCTTTTGTAGGTGATGAAAATGTTCTAAAATTAAATAGTAGTGATGGTTGTGCAACTCTGAAAATACTAAAAACTACTGAATTGTGTATTTATTTTATGAGACGGAGTCTCGCTCTGTCGCCCAGGCTGGAATGCAGTGGCATGATCTGGGCTTACTGCAACCTCCTTCTCCCAGGTTGAAGTGATTCTCCTGCCTCAGCCTCCCGAGTAGCTGGGATTACAGGCGCGCACCACTATGCCCCGGTAATTTTTGTATTTTTAGTAGAGACGGGGTTTTGCCATGTTGCCCAGGCTGGTCTCCAGTTCCTGACCCCAAGTGATCCGCCCACCTCGGCCTCCCACAGTGCTGGGATTACAGGCGTGAGATCCACTGCGCCCAGCCAAAGCTGCTATTTTTTAAAAGCGGCAATGAACATTCTTGTACAAGTCTTTGTACGGACATACAGTTTGGGTAGAAGAATAGCTGGGTCATATGCTGGGTGGATACTGAACTTTTTCAGAAACTGCCGCTCCTCTGCAAAGTGACTGCACCATTTTATGTTCCCAACAGCAGTACAGGAGAGTTTCAGGTCTACACAAACCCATCCATACTTGGTAAGACCCAACAAGCTTAACATTTCAAGGGAAGGTGGACTTAGGGAGGCGCCAGCGGGAGGCAACATCAATGCAGTTAGCTACACGGGCCTGAAAACTGGAGGCCGCGACAAGCGTCGCTGAGTGGAGGCCCAGTAAGTCCCACCCACTAGGCCAGCCCGAGCGCGTCTGCCACGCCCTGCTGCATTCCGCGGCGAGAGCGCGCGATAGGATTGGCTCTCAAGGCCCCGCCCCAACAGGTCGCCGCTCAGGGTGACCCGGAAGCAGTTGCGCCAGCAGCGTCGCGCGGCCCAGTTCCCTTTTCCGGTCGGCGTGGTCTTGCGAGTGGAGTGTCCGCTGTGCCCGGGCCTGCACCATGAGCGTCCCGGCCTTCATCGACATCAGTGAAGAAGATCAGGTGTGCTTCGGTCTACGGGTGCCGCCACGGTGAGTCAGTTTTATAATAGAGCAATCCTCAACAGGCTGCTGAGCTTCGTGCTTATCTGAAATCTAAAGGAGCTGAGATTTCAGAAGAGAACTCGGAAGGTGGACTTCATGTTGATTTAGCTCAAATTATTGAAGCCTGTGATGTGTGTCTGAAGGAGGATGATAAAGGTTTGTTTTTAATTTTTTTCTAATATTTCCTACACTGTTGATTGTGTTATCCATACTTGTGTAGATGTTGAAAGTGTGATGAACAGTGTGGTATCCCTACTCTTGATCCTGGAACCAGACAAGCAAGAAGCTTTGATTGAAAGCCTATGTGAAAAGCTGGTCAAATTTCGCGAAGGTGAACGCCCGTCTCTGAGACTGCAGTTGTAAGTTAAGATCTGAAAGAAACTCAGTTTTTAAACATTGTTTATTTGTTTGTTAACCAACCAGGTTAAGCAACCTTTTCCACGGGATGGATAAGAATACTCCTGTAAGATACACAGTGTATTGCAGCCTTATTAAAGTGGCAGCATCTTGTGGGGCCATCCAGTACATCCCAACTGAGCTGGATCAAGTGAGTTACTGTGTGGAATAGTTGTTCTGCTTCTCAGTTTTCTCCTTTTGTCAATCTCTTGTAGGTTAGAAAATGGATTTCTGACTGGAATCTCACCACTGAAAAAAAGCACACCCTTTTAAGACTACTTTATGAGGCACTTGTGGATTGTAAGAAGAGGTATTCAAAAGTAATGAACTAACATATCACTTTTTCAAGTTCCTAAAGCAATATTTCTTTTTAGTGATGCTGCTTCAAAAGTCATGGTGGAATTGCTCGGAAGTTACACAGAGGACAATGCTTCCCAGGCTCGAGTTGATGCCCACAGGTAATGTTAAACGTTACTCTGATGAGGGTTTGCCCTGAGCTTACATTTTTGTTCTCTAATTAAGGTGTATTGTACGAGCATTGAAAGATCCAAATGCATTTCTTTTTGACCACCTTCTTACTTTAAAACCAGTCAAGTTTTTGGAAGGCGAGCTTATTCATGATGTAAGTAGTTTATCCTTTAATGTGAAAAATGTGATGGTATCTTTTTTGTCTCTTATCTGTATAGCTTTTAACCATTTTTGTGAGTGCTAAATTGGCATCATATGTCAAGTTTTATCAGAATAATAAAGACTTCATTGATTCACTTGGTAAGTTTTGGGGTTTATTCTTTGAGGCACAGCACTCATCAGGCTTCACTATTCTGTTTTCTAGGCCTGTTACATGAACAGAATATGGCAAAAATGAGACTACTTACTTTTATGGGAATGGCAGTAGAAAATAAGGAAATTTCTTTTGACACAATGCAGCAAGAACTTCAGATTGGAGCTGATGATGTTGAAGCATTTGTTATTGACGGTAAGGCAGACAGAACATTTTCATTTATTTCTTATAACATACGATATAAAACATCTTTTTTCAGCCGTAAGAACTAAAATGGTCTACTGCAAAATTGATCAGACCCAGAGAAAAGTAGTTGTCAGGTAAGATATTTAATGCTTTGCAGCATTTTATAACTAACACTGTGTTTAATTTTTCAATTTTTAGTCATAGCACACATCGGACATTTGGAAAACAGCAGTGGCAACAACTGTATGACACACTTAATGCCTGGAAACAAAATCTGAACAAAGTGAAAAACAGCCTTTTGAGTCTTTCTGATACCTGAGTTTTTATGCTTATAATTTTTGTTCTTTGAAAAAAAAGCCCTAAATCATAGTAAAACATTATAAACTAAAAAAATTTGCCTAGTCTGGACAGTTATTGTCTCAAATTTATACTAAAATCACAAACTCCAGAGGATATGAAGTAATAAATTACAAGGGGTCACAATGTCTGTCATACAATACATAAATTCTGTTCTTTAAAAAAGGATATTGAAGAAGCAATGAGCACTTTAAAGAAAGGATAATATACAGAGAGAAGACAGAAGTAGAGTAATACAATTTCTTCACATTAGAAAAACTTGGAAAAGCAAAGACAAACTGTAGAGCTTTAAATACAACAGTCATTTTATTCTAGTAAAAACTATACCAGAATTTCAGTTACATAATTTCACTACTGAAAGCACTTATCTACATTATTTTAATCTGTTGTTTTTTTCCAACGTCTCTTCTGCTTTTCTTTTCTTTGGCTGGTTGTCATTTTCTAAACTTAGTAAATTTTCACTTTTATTTAGTTGATTCGTAATGAGGCTCTGCCAGTCATCATCACCAGAAGTATTTTTAGTCGTCTTGATTGCCTGCAAATGGCTTTGTAGTGGAGTTGATATCAGAGGCTTTGTTTTCACCTGGGAAAGATAAACTAATTTTACCTTCGAAATTATTATACAAAAGATTTTAAAGAGTCTGTAAAGCCTCTGCAGTTATGAGTATGTGGTAAAACCACCATCTCTTGGCTGATTTCCACTACCTTAGTAGTTCTGGCACCAGAAAAGTATACAATGTGAATGTGTAGGCTTATGTAGTAGATCTTCAAAATCTCTAATATATAACTGAAGTAAAGTGTACAAAAACTGCCTTTTACTACTTCATGTTTCCTCCCATGCTTCAGAACACCATTGTTGAAGAAACAGGAAGGGCAGTGAGATATTTGGAAGTTGGCATGTTTTCAAGACACTGTATTGGGTAATTTTAAAAATAGTGTGTTAAATAACTTTTTCATTTTAAGGTTCTTTTCTGATGTTAAAATACTTACTGGAAATTTAGAAAATAGAGTAAAGTAGAAAGAAACTAAAAATCATTAGTAATCCCTTATCCAGAGAGGCTTGTTGACATTTTGGTATTATTTGCTGCTAGCGTTTTTTTCTATTTTTAGCCTATTTGATCATTCTATAGAATTTTATGTATTTTCCTCTGTGAGCAGTTTCTTAGGTCATTAAAAACAATTGTCTATGGCTGCAAAATACTCCCTTTTATGGATGTTTGATATATCTCCTACTACTGAATGTTTGTTTCCAGTTTATCCCTACCAAAAATTAATTCGAGTTAATTTCATGCAAAACAATCTTTGATGTTTTTGAGAGATTCCCAGATAAAATTTTCTCTTCAAAAGGAATACTGGGCCAGGCACTGTGACTCATACCTGTAATCCCAGCACTTTGGGAAACTGAGGCGAGTGGATTGCATGAGCTCAGGAGTCGAAAACTAGCCTGAGCAACATGGCAAAACCCCATCTCTACCAAAAATTAGCTGGGCATGGTGGCATGCAACTGTAGTCCCAGCTCCTCGGAGGGCTGAGGTGCAAGGATCATTTGAGCCCAGGAGGTGAAGGTTGCAATGAGCCAAGATCATGCCATTGCACTCCAGCCTGGACAACAGAGTGAGACCCTCTCTCAAAAATAAATAATAGATAAAACAAAAGGAATACTGAATTGTTTTCAAAATAACAATTATGGTGGGCTTTCTTTTAAGATAGGGTCTCACCCTGTCACCTAGGCTGGAGTGCAGTGGCACAATCACAGCTCATTGCAGCCTTGACCTCCCTGGATTCAGGTGATCCTCCCACCTTCACCTCCTGAGTACCTTGGACTACAGGCATGTGCCACCACACCCAGGTAATTTTTGTATTTTTTGCCATGTTGCCCAGGCTGGTCTCTCTTAACTCTTGGGCTCAAGTGATCTGACCATCTCGGTCTCCCAAAGTTCTAGGATTACAGGAGTGAGCCATACTGTGTTGTGTTTTAGTTGAAAGGGATATACACGTGTATTTTAGAAATATGAAACAGGATAAGAATTACATTAAAATCACCCAAGATCCCAACCACCATTAAAGAGTTTGTGTAAATCTTCTGGTCTCTTTTCTGTATACACTTTTTAAATACTGGGGTCATATTTTTATTGGTTTATATGCTATGTTAAACATTTTTAGCATTTCCTCCTGTTCTTAAGTCTGTTAAGAGGATAGCTCCATCATATTCTGTGTTCTGCAAATTATTTCTGGACATTTAAATTGTAAGAAAATGGTCACTGTTAACTAGGCTGCAGTGATTATCATTTGTTCATAAATCTTTGTGAAGATCTTTGGGTACTGCCTTACATTAAAATCTTTTTCAATTTGACCAGTAAAAGTGGCATGTTAGTAACATTGTCATTTTCAGTGTTAGATTATGTAGTACTAAGTTTATTTTATTTTATTTTTGAGACAGAGTCTTGCACTGTCGCCCAGGCTGGAGTGCAGTGGCGCCATCTCAGCTCACTGCAACCTCCACCTCCCAGGTTCAAGCGATTCTTCTGCCTCAGCCTCCCGAGTAGCTGGGATTACAGGCACCCACCACGATGCCCAGCTAATTTTTTGTATTTTTAGTAGAGACAGGGTTTCACTATGTTGTCCAGGCTGGTCTCGAACGCCTGACCTCATGATCCACCTGCCTCGGCCTCCCAAAGTGTTGGGATTACAGGCATGAGCCACCCTGCCCGACCTAGTAATACTTTTTTTTTTTTTTTTTTTTAATGAACTTAAATGTTTAGAATGGTAAGTTCACGGCTCCCTAAGGAGTGTTCCTTTTGGATTGCTCTGTTTGGCTCCCTCCCTGAAATCCTATAGTCAGCCACTGGTCCCCTCAGAGAGTTTTACCTCTGATCTTTGGGGTGATTCTTTGTTCATATTTATCTGATTGGCTTTGTTCTTCCAAAAGTGTCTGCACAGGACTGCTAAGAGAACCTAGGCAAGTCATTTAATTTTTCTGGGCTTCAGTTTACTCATTAGCTTCTTTTAGTTCCCAGATGCTATTACTGGAAAGAATAACTAGTAATGGATAAAAACCTACATAAATATTTCCTATTTTGCCATCAAAGTGCTGGGTTCATTTTGGTGTATTTGGCATCCAAGTACAAATTAACAGTTTCCCAAAATCCTGATTCTTTGACTTTTTTATCTTGATGATGGAAAGGAAGGACACGTTTACTTGCTTTAGTTTCTTTCCCCTTAACTACCCACTTGCTGAGAGGGGTAGGAGCAGGGATTGGCTTTAGAGAAACAAGATACAGTGTAGATTAGCTAATGTTTGCGCTTAACAAAACTTGTCCTGTTTAACTTACCTGAGGGTTCTGCAGCCTACCGCAGTAATTTTAGTTCTAGCTGTTTTCAGATATATTGCCTTGTATCTTCGTTCTTTCGTCTCCTATCCTTTTTAGAAATTTATCACCTGTTTCTCTTTCAGCCTGACTTACAAAATCTAATTTTTGGCCTAAAAATTTCCCCTAGCTTGGTACTAGTCCTTTTATTTCTGCCTGTGATTATATTTTAAAATTAAACTTAAATGAATCTAATTCATTGGATATATAAAAAAAAAAGTAAGTGGCTTGCTTTGCTTACTCTGGTTTTCCATCCTCATTCCTGGATATAATCAAGATTGCAGTAGGCTAACAATCTAATGCTGAAAACAAGAATGAAAAACATACCATCTTTTCAAGTTACTTTGGACCCATAGAGAGAAAGTGGATTGGTACTTAATACCTTCCCTGAATTTAACAGAATTGATGTGGACTGTACATAAAATATGTTGAAAAATAAAACTATTTTTTTGGCTATAAGTCTTCATAAAATTCATTTATAACAGAGGTTG